GGTAACTCTGTTTGTAGTTCTCTGAAATATCTCCAAACCAAACTGCTTTCCACAGTGGCTGAACTAATTTACACCCACCAACAGTGTATAAGTGTCCCCTTTGCTCCACAATCTCACCAGCATCTGTTAATTTCTGGCTTTTCAGTAATGGCCATTCTGACTGGTGTGAGATGGTATTGTTGAGGGATAATTTAGGAATCAGAGAGACCGAGGGGTTGAGGAGGATTTATTATTATTATTATTATTTAGGTGCACCGGCCCCAGTCAGATTAACATCCAAAAAGACTGAGGCTCGAACAGAGAGTCCGGTTACCTTTTAAGCATTTTGTGGGGTTGGGGGAGATCTGTGCAGGGGGAAGCATATTACAGAAGCAAGAAACAAAGGCAGTTATTCAATTGAGACATGCATCACATTATTCCTTACTTTTCAAGAAAAATATGTTTTACGACTTGAGGTTATCCTGTCTAGTGACCTTGCAGCCGCACGGCAAGAGAAACAGGGTCTTCACAATGCCTGGGAAAGGGAGAGATAAGGCTCACTAGCCACAGACAGAAAAACAGGCAGTTCATGTTTAAAGGACTCCACCTCTTTCTCTTCCTCGGGGGGAACTGGGTTTTCTTAAATACAACTGAGTTTTTGTTTACACATTCTGTAATTTCTTTTAATTCCTGTTCCAGTATCTCACTGTGAAACTCCCTATGTTTTTATACGATTCTCAGGGGGTTTCCTCTGGGCATGATTGGGCACAACTTCCCACAGTCAGCTCTGGGTACGACCTCCACATTGCAGAATTGAGAAGTTGACCCAGAAATGCATTTTGGGCTGAGCAGACAATTGTCAGAGTTGCTGGCTAGACCACAGATGTGTCAGAGGGACCACGGCCTTTCTGTAAGCTCATGGTCAGAGGCGGAGGGGAGTTGTGAACGTTCTGATGAAAGCAGTCAACGTGAAAGCGCTCTGGTGATGGGCGCTGGTGCTCACCCACCACTTCCTGTGTATCTATCTCCCTGGCCCGCCCGGCTCAGTCCCCACTGCTCAGCACTAGGCCGGCAGAATCTGAGCGATGTCTTCCACACTCCCTGCCCTGCTCTGCGTCGGTGAGTTCTGGCGTGGAAGGGGAATGGGATCAAGGCAACAGGTCTCATTACTCCCGTCTTCCAGGGCTGTGTCTGAGTCAGAGGATCAGCGCCCAGCAGCGTGAGTCCTTCCTTCAAAGCCCAGGGTCACTCCGCTGGAACTCCAGCCTCTGATTCCCTTCCAGAGACTCTCCCAAAACCGTTCATCTGGGCCGAGCCCCATTTCATGGTTCCAAAGGAAAAGCAAGTGACCATCTGTTGCCAGGGAAATTATGGGGCTGTTGAATACCAGCTGCACTTTGAAGGAAGCCTTTTTGCCGTGGACAGACCAAAACCCCCTGAGCGGATTAACAAAGTCCAATTCTACATCCCGGACATGAACTCCCGCATGGCAGGGCAATACAGCTGCATCTATCGGGTTGGGGAGCTCTGGTCAGAGCCCAGCAACTTGCTGGATCTGGTGGTAACAGGTAACTGTCCGGTTCTCTAACTGGAGAGTGATTTCTGGTGTGGTGGCCCCACCTTCTCTCATAGAAATGTATGACACACCCACCCTCTCGGTTCATCCTGGACCCGAAGTGATCTCGGGAGAGAAGGTGACCTTCTACTGCCGTCTAGACACTGCAACAAGCATGTTCTTACTGCTCAAGGAGGGAAGATCCAGCCACGTACAGCGCGGATACGGGAAGGTCCAGGCGGAGTTCCCCCTGGGCCCTGTGACCACAGCCCACAGAGGGACATACCGATGTTTTGGCTCCTATAACAACCATGCCTGGTCTTTCCCCAGTGAGCCAGTGAAGCTCCTGGTCACAGGTGAGGAAATGCTCAATTCCCCACACCCTTCGCCTTACTTTTTTTTCTTTATCTCCTTTTCCAGGCGACATTGAGAACACCAGCCTTGCACCTGAAGACCCCACCTTTCCTGGTGAGTAACTGGTCCTTCTAAGCTCAGACGAGCGACTTGCACCTGAAGACCCCACCTTTCCTGGTGAGTAACTGGTCCTTCTAAGCTCAGACGAGCGATCAGAGCCGAAGACCCCACCTTTCCTGGTGAGTAACTGGTCCTTCTAAGCTCAGACGAGCGATCAGAGCCTCCCAGTGACACTAAACCTGGTGAGTAACTGGTCCTTCTAAGCTCAGACGAGCGATCAGAGCCTCCCAGTGACACTAAAAACGT